CAGGCGTGAGCCACTGTGCGCAGCCCGTTTTTGTTTTTTCTTATAATTTTTTTTTTTTTGAGACAGAGTCTCACTCTGTCTCCTAGGCTGGAATGTAGTTGCGGGATCTTGGCTCACTGCAGCCTTTGTCTCCTGGGTTCAAGCGATTCTCCTATCTCAGCCTCCCGAGTAGCTGGTATTACAGGCACGTGCCACCATGCCCGGCTAATTTTTGCATTTTTTAGTAGAGACAGGGTTTCTCCATGTTGGCCAGGCTGGTCTTGAACTCCTGACCTCAGGTGATCTGCCCACCTCAGCCTCCCAAAGTGCTGGGATTACAGGTGTGAGCCACCGCACCCGGCCTCTTCTTGCTCTTTATCAGTGCCTCTGTGTGTGTGCGCGCTTGCGTGTGTGTGTGTGTGTGTGTGTGTGTTTATTTACAAAGTAATTTCAAAATAATTGTCTTAAACTGACTCCATCCCTGTGGGAGTCTGTAACTGCACTTTCCTACCTGTTGGACAGCTCTCTGGGCTTATTCTGTCTTCCAAGGAAGGTGAGTGAGGTGCTGACGTGGGAATCTCCAAGTTCCCATCCTGCTCATCCCCACAACAGCTTCATTCTCTCCTTGACCCCCCTTCCCCCACCCACTTTTCTCTTGCCCCCCATCCACTCCCTCCAGAGACGTCAAACGCTAGGTTTCACAGGGCTTCAGAATCCTGTTGGGAACCTGGATCATCACCTCATCCACCAAAAGGGTCCTGGTTTCCCTGTTTCTGTAAGTGACACAGCCAGGAAGGACGTCCAGGACTCGCCTGAGCATTGTGGCTGGCTGACGCCTCAGGTCCGCTAAGCATTTCCTGAATTCACCCCACTGTCTGGCTCCCGTCTGCTCCTATTCTTCCTCACCTGAACCCTAACCCCCTCCCTACAGCATGGATAGAGGGGCTGTTTGTCACATTCTACCCATTCTTCATTCCCAGGACACCCCCTCTTTTCTTCTTGGAAGCCCTCCTCTCTCTCTGGCCACTCCTCCAGGCCTCGGGTTAAAGCTCCACCCTCCAGGAAGCCAGCTCTCACTTTTCACACATTGGCCAAGTGTCCTGGACTCCTAAGGTGCAGGCCATTTCTTTTTCTGTCTTGTAATTTCCTGTTTCCTCCTGCCTCTCCTACTGACCATATCTTGAGAGCAGGACTGTCTTTTTCTCTGATGTACTTCGAGAGCCTGCACAAGAGTGTGTTGACTAAAGCAACCAATGGCGGTCCCAGCTAACGTGACCGCTTCCTATTTTGAACTTCAAAGCTCTCCATCCAGGATGCCTCTTAAGGGCCAAAGTGCCCCAGCTGGAATTGGAACCCTCCCAGGTCTGATGCACAAACTTTTTTACCTTGACTGTACTCCCTGGCCCATTTTGCTCATGTCTTACAGGCATATCCAGTGTGTGTCCCACTGCCCGGTCGCCTGTGCATGGGTCTATCATTGCCTGGAATTGGTGGGCAGAGGAATGATGGTCATGGATAAGGGACCATCCCTCCAAAGCGCATCACCTCTTCTTTCAGTGGTCACATTCAGGCCCTAGCTCCTCACTCAGGTAGGTGGTTTCTGGCCTGTTGTCCCAGGCAGAAAGGCACTGTGATTATGACAGGGCTGAGCTCCCAGTTCCTGGGCTAGAACTCCGCCCATTCCCCACCCACACTGCCTATACCTGGCTGGCTCTGGTTCCTGGCCCCAAGGTCTCCCCACCTGCTCCTTGGTAACATCACCCCTTGACACACCCTGCCCTTGATGAGGCCTCCCTGGCTCCTTGTCAGAACTCCTTGTTTAGGGGTCAGAGCTGTCCTCAACCTCCCACAAACAGGAAGGGCCCCACACCAATGCTGATTTCCCAGAGGACAACAGGCCAGTGAAACATGACAGAGCGAGGGGCCACAGCCTCCGCAGGCCTCCCTTGATTCTTCAAGCATTAACAGAGCCCCAGCCTCTGATCTAAGTGCTGCCCATGAGCAGCAGGGTGCCTTGCATCAGGCCTCCAAGGAGCAGCAAGTTCTCTGCTGGCCTCTGACATAAGGGTGGAAGGAAGGAAACTAATATTTATGAGACACCTACCTGGTAGCCAAACTCTGAGCCTCACATTCTCCTCATCTCTTTATCTGGTCAGCTGTAGGTATTATTATAATTCCCATTTTAGGGAGGGGGACCACCCCATAGCACAGCTCCGGAAGGTGCCACTCTCAACTCCCGCTGTGCAATATACAGCCTGCTCTGGCATCCAGAGGGGCCCTGAGAGAGGGTCCCAGAGCCAGCATGTGGTTCCAGAGCGACCAACTCAGAAGCACCTCCAGCCAACTTCACGAGCTGGGACCCAGACACATGTTTTTAATGCAAGTCATGCGGAGGCAGTGGCCTGTCGCAGCATGCTCTTGAGCGCCTGGGTGGAGACATGCAGAAGGGGTGGGAAGAGCAGGACTCTCGGTGCCCGTGGGTCTGGCAAGAACCCATTAGCTCTAGTGCAACTCTTGCTATCATTCCTGCTTTCCCCATCTGCTGTCTGTCACTCTGGTGGCTCTTGGTGTGTCTGTCCTCTTCACCATTGACCCAGAGCCTTGCACGGGCTTTCACACAGTTGGCACACAATGTATGTTGTCATGTCTGGCCCGATTAACTGATGCCTGTGTATGGGCATCATCCAGAATGTTTCTGGATGGCCCTGGGCATCTGGGGAGTGGACCACAAAGGCAGATCCCAGGGGCCACTTAGTGCCAGCCCACAGTCCTCACCTTCACAGGTTGGTATCCAGATACTATTTTTTTTTTTTTTCAATTGACCTTAAGGAAACAGGAGATTTGGTCAGTTTCCTCAAAGTTGCCTGCAGAGCATGGGAGGCAGAGGTCAGGGAAGTGCAGGAAGGATCCATGACACAAGGCTAAACTGGGAACTGGAAGAAACTGCTCCCTGGCGGCTTTGTTCCTGACGAAGATGGTTATTTTTCCAGGAATGCTGAGGAAATCCACAGCAGCTTTAGTGTTCCCGCCTTGGAGAAAATGTCTGGGGCAGGCAAGGGAGGTGGGGTGGAGCTAATGGAAGTGAGGATGGGAAGGTGGTGGAGAGGGCAGTTAATCCCAGGAAGAGTCAGGGGTTAGAGAGTAAACTAAGACTAGATCCATTCCTTGGAGCCAGCCACTGCCCCTCCCCCACCTCCCTGCCCAAACCCCTCTGGAGTTCCCCATTGTTCCCAGAGACAATAGCTAGTTTCCTTTACCTGCCTCATCATCCCAGGCCCAGGAATCTCTCACTCTGTTTACAAGAGGCAGCGGTGGGGTAGGAGTATCTGGGCCTTACCCCAGGGTCCAAGGATCTCACCGCTGGAAGATCCCACAGCTATGGAAACTGAGGCTGGGAGGAGTGGGATGTGACTTAGCCAAGGTCACAGCAACCACAGATGTGGGCCAGTGCTTGGTGGGGCCTCCACGGTTCCCCGTGGAGTACGCACTTTGGTGGTTCTCAGAGGGAGCCATCAGGGCCTGCCGTTCCTCCCCTCGAGACTCTCTCCAGCTGTCTGTGCAGCCCAGGGGTTCTCACACACATCCTGGGAGTGTGTTTAGATCAGTGGAGCCCTGGAACCCAGCTGCACAGACTCTGGGGCAAGCAAACCTGGGTTTGGATCCTGCCACAGAACCTTCATTTATTTGTTCCGTAAACCAAAAAAAAAGTGTGTGAGACAGATCTCCGTCAACTTAGCGGTTTATTTTGCCAAGGTTGACGATAAGCCTGGGAAAAAGAGACAAAAGTTACAGAAGGCTCTGTGGCCTGTCCTTTTTCCAAAGACAGTTTCAGGATTTCCATTCTTAAAGGGGAAAGAGCAGCAGGAGGGAAAAGAGGAACAGTCCATTACTGGTGAGATTCAACAGAACTTGGCCTTAGGGTGAGGACTTTGGAGCCCACAAGGAATTCCTCCTGAGCAATTTGTGAGAAAGGTCACCTGGGGAAATATGCGGCCTTCCATTGCTGCAGCTGTCTGTTTAGGAACCAAAATAAGGCAGTTTTTGTGTGACTCAGTTCCCAAGCTTAACTTTTCCCTTTGTGAGTTTGGGGTCTCTTTTCCTTTCACATTTCTTACAACAATTTTTACTAGTATTTATTGCCAAGCACTGGGCCACAACAAAATTGTTCCTACTCTCAAGTCCCTTCTCTCAAGGAACTTATGTTTTATTTCTTTATTTTTATTTATTTATTTATTTTTGAGACAGAGTCTCGCTCTGTCACCCAGGCTGGAGTGCAGTGGCATGATCTTGGCACACTGCAACCTCTGCCTCCCGGGTTCAAGAGATTCTTCTGCCTCAGCCTCCTGAGTAGCTGGGATTACAGGCACGCATCGCCATGCCCGGCTAATTTTTTGTATTTTTAATAGAGACTGGGTTTCCATGTTGGCCCAGCTGGTGTCTCAAACTCCTGACCTCAGGTGATCCACCCGCCTTGGTCTCCCAAAGTGCTGGGTTTACAGGAGTGAGTCACTGCGCCTGGTGGAACTTACGTTTTAGTAAGGGAGGCAGATAACCAACAAGATAAGGAAGTAAAATATATAGCATGTCTGACAATGATTTAGCAGAGAGGTAAAGAAAGTAGAGGAAAGGATGGCAGGGCAGCTGGAGGTGGGGTGGAAGGACTGTACATTTAAATAGGATGGTTGGGTAATATTTGAGCAAAGATTTGAAGGAGGTCACAGATGAAGCCACGTAGATTTCTGGATAAAGACCCTTTTGGTAGGTGCTTGAGCCTGAGTAGGGGCTCAGGACATACCACTCCAAAACAGAACTGCCAGTGACTAGACTGTGCCACCCCAAAATATACCTCTTTGGGATATTGATTATTTCAAGCTGGTTATTTTAAGAAACTGTAGACATGGGAGTTGCTCTGAAAAGCTGTTCTTTTATAAAGGAAATCTACATTTAACAAGGAAATTTTCACGGGAGAGGGTATCTATATCAGGAAGAGATTTACTCCAGACAATTTTTATCACCTGAGAGACTTGTATCTTACATAGCAAGGCACACTTTATTCACCACCCATTTCCTCCCCTCACCCTCTTATGTCTCCATCACCCCTAGAGGCCCCAAACCCCTATTGTGTAGCTCAGGATAGTACATAAGCCTTAATTTTTGGGTTGTTTCTTGGGGTCTTATATTTTTGTGGGACTCCTGTGCATACATATGAAATTAAAAATGTTTTTCTCCTGTAAATCTGTCTATGTCAATTTAATTCATAGACCTGCCAAAGAACTTAGAAGGGTACCAAGAAGCAATATTTTTTTCTCTTCTATAGTTGTAGAACCCCAAAACTCAGTTTGAGTACCTGATGTGCAGGAAGCCAAACAGTGACACATCAGTGCTTCAGAAGAGAGAATGGTTTATTTGATTTGGCCAACGGGTGAGCATGGGAGAGACACACTTTCAAATCTGCATTTTTGTTGTTGTTGTTGTTTCTTTTTTAGTAATATAGGCTCTGTTACAAAGGGACCTTACTGTCTGGGACCTGCTAGCTCCAGTACTGCCACAATGCAGGATTCCAGGTAAGATTCTTACCATATTAGGCTCCTAGATCATGCAAGCCTAAAGTCTGTGTTGTCTTCCCAGGCACTGACTCACTGGCCCTGCCATGCCCACGCCACTGCTCCCGCTGCTGCTTCGATTGCTGCTGTCCTGCCTGCTGCTGCCTGCTGCCCGCCTGGCCCGCCAATACCTCCTGCCCCTGCTGCGCCGATTGGCCCGCCGCCTGGGCTCCCAGGACATGCGAGAGGCTTTGCTGGGCTGTCTGCTGTTCATTCTCAGCCAGCGACACTCGCCAGACGCTGGGGAGGCCTCAAGAGTGGACCGCCTGGAGAGGAGGGAGAGGTTAGGCCCCCAAAAGTGAGGCCACAAGTCCTGGCAGCAGCTGTATCCACAAAATGCTTTCTTTTGGAGTAGGATAATCCTGGCACCAGCACTGACCGAAGCCTGCCCAGTGGACAGAAGATATAGTGAGGGTTGTGCATGAGAGGGATCTGCCACAGACATGCCTCTCCACTCCCAACAGAAATGTCTTTCTGGAAGAATGCCTTGCATCTAGCACAAAACTGATTATTGCCCCTCTGTCCTCCAGCAGTTCCTCCCAAAGACCACTCCTAATCACCTCTGGCCTCAGGCGGGAGGGGAACTAACACCCACCCACCCCTGCCCTCCCTGCAAATGGGAACATCAAGGTTCCCAGTGCTTAACTGAGGGACAAGTGACAATTTAGCAGAGAGGCAAGATTTGAATCCAGACTGTCTTCCAGACTCAGGACCTACCTTAAAATAATATCTGAGTTGCTTATGGAGGCAGACCTGCCTGCAAAGCCCAGCACTCAGCAAGTGCTCAATAAATATTTGATTTGAATTCTTTCCATGGCTTTGAAAGTCTAATCACCCAGACT